CCTCCCAAAGTGCTGGGATTACAGGCGTGGGCCACCGCGCCAGGCCTGTTGTTGTTTTTTAAATAGAGACAAGGTCTCACTATGTTGTCCAGGCTGGTCTCAAACTCCTGAGCTCAAGCGATCCTCCTGCCTCGACCTCCCAAAGTGCGGGGATTACAGGCGTGAGTTACCGCGCCCGGCTGTAAGATAGTTTTTTCATATCCTATTAAATATATATAGCATTGCAACATTTAACTTAGCCTAACTCCTACAGCTAAACATAAAACTTGCTCCCGAGTAGCAAACAATTAAAATGGTATCAAATTATGTATTAATCGAAATTCTATTAACTGAAATATGAAACACCTAAAGCCCTCAAAATGGGCAAACGTTGCGTGGTGCAGTCCCAGACCCAAGCTTCTGGGAGTGAAAGGTGCACCCGCGACCTTGCCTTGCTGGCTGGCTCTGGGACTCTGCGATAAGCCGCCCTCCGGTTGTCTGCGATAGCTCCTGAAGCAGGAGAGTGTCTTTCCCACCCTCCGCCTAACAGGCGGTATCTGACCCTTCCAGGCAGCAGCTCCCCAGCCTCCGGCTGCGCTGGGGCCCGGAAGGACGAAGCTTCCCGGCAGAGAACCTGGGCAGAGGCGTCCGTTGGGTAGGCGGCCGCGACCCGCTCGCTGCTTCTCCCCTAGTCTTCGGGTCCCTTGAACGCAGGTCGCTTGTTTGCCTTACGCGTAGTCAGCGGCCAGTGGCTATTTATGGCAGTAAGGAATATTATCCACATTTCACATGGAGCTTAGAGGACAGGGCGAGGGTCCACACTCTCCTTACTGCGCTCTGCCGCGGTCCTGCCCCGCTGTGCCCTCGCGGCCCCCTTAGAGCCACTGCCGGCGCACGCGGTCTGCAGACAGCAGAGCGCGGGCGCGCACAACTAAGCATGCGCCGCGGCCGAGCCGTCCGCTTTAAGGCCCTCCCCTCCCGCACCCGGCCCCAGGAACCCGGGGCGCCCCGGATCGGGAACGTGCGTGATGACGCACGTGCGCGCGAAGACGTGGGGACGCAGGCGGGTCGTAGAGAGCGTGAGTTTCCGCGTCTGTTTGGTCCGGCTGCTGTCGTTGGTTGTGAGCGGCATCTCTCGCCGTTTCCCCGGGCTGCGGGAGCTGGCGGCCGGGCTGGGGCTGCTGGGCGGAGGTCGGCGCCTCCCGGGGGGCTAGGGCGAGGGAGGCATGGCGGGGCTGGAGGCACAGCCTCCCCGTCCGGGGCAAGTCCGAGAGCGGGGAGGGCGTTTCCTGGGGTAACTCCACCTGGGGTCTTGTCGAAGTTGCCGCATCTCCGCCGGACCGCACGGGAACGACGTGCCCACACTCGGAGGAAGGGGTTGGCGCTGAGCGAGTTTAAAGGGTTCCTTTTGAAAGCAGGAAGTTTGAAGTGACGTTGCATCAGCAACAGAGCATGCAGTTTCAGGTGCTCTCGGGACAGCTTTCAGTTTCTCAGAACAAGTCTAAGCCTCACCGCAGTAATAACTTTTATTAGAGGACAAAAAATCCGCCAAAGTAAACCCTTTCTGTCCAACCCCTAAAAACCTTTGGATAAACGTTTACAAGAAACGGATCACAGCCTTATTTGTTTTTCTAAACTGAGCATAAACTCTTTTGAAGACTCAGCGTTACTGTCAAAATGAATGAGTGCCTGCCTAGTTATGATTCAATTATCGAGGTGTTTGGGTCTCTGCAGTACACTCAGTGACTCCCAGGCTTTTCTTTTTTCTCTTTGAAATTGCTTATTAGAAGGCTTTATCTAATTTCTCACAGTTGTGTGTCTTTTTGAGGTAGTTCTAATAAACTTTAAAGGCTTCTGGTTTGCTGCAGGCCTGCCGTCGCTGTGGAAAGCAAGTATTCTTTCAAAGAAGAATAGAAGTGCATTGGTTTCTAAATAATCCCAGGACGCTAGGATCAGCATCACTTGGGAACTTCTTGGAAATGCACATTTTGGGGTCTTATCCCAAACTTACTGAATCAGAAATATATTTTAACAAGCCTTCCAGTTGATACCAATGCACCTGGACGCTAAAGTTTGAGAATTAATGGCGTAGTGATAACACCCATTGTGGAATCACATATAATGGAATTTGAATTGAAGTAATTCCTAGATGGAAAAACTTGGACATGTTACCTCACAGGGCTGGAATATGAAGATGCAAGAAAAATGTTTAACACAAAACACATAGAAAACCCTCAAAGATGTTATTAAGTAACTTATTAGAACTGCATAAAATAAGTACATAGTTTGTGCTGGAAGGATTCTTCAGCGGGGTAGATATGAGCTGTAGCGCATGGATATTGGGACTGCTGCTTAGAGGGTATTTTGTTTACCTCGGGATTCTCAATTCTGTGTAGTCAAGGTTGTTGGATGCAGGATATTCAGTTAAAAGTTAAAGCAGTGCATACTAATGCTATTGTGGTTGTAGGATTTTTAAGAATAGCATTAGTATTTATGTTGAAGAGTAGTTTTTAATTCTTTGGCCTTCTGATCTCTTCAGCTTTGTTTGGAGACAGTCTCTTTCTGCCACCCAGGCTGGAGTGCAATGGTGCAATCTTGGATCACTGTAACCGCTGCCTCCAGGGTTCAAACGATTCTCCTGCCTCAGCTTCCCAGGTAGCTGGGATTACAGGCGTCTGCCACCACGCCCAGCTAATTTTTGTATTTTTAGTAGAGACGGTTTCACCACGTTTGCCAAGCTGGTCCCGAACTCCTGACCTCAGGTAATCCACCTGCCTCGTCTTCAGTTTAGTTAGCAGTATTTTCTTACAACTTTATCTCTTTCAGGGGTCCATTGTAGGGGGAGAAAGAAATATTCAGGATTTAAAGCAGCTGCTCTAAAGGCTACATTCACTGCAATGTTGAGAAGGTCAGTGCCAAACCGTGGCCTACACATGTCGTTAAGCAATGGACCTCATATTTTTTTTCAACAGGGAGCCTCTTAAACAGAATCTTACCTGTAAAACTCAGGAGCCGAGAAGCTTTAAGAACAGTGAGGTTGAAGGGCACAGGCTCTTGGTCCTTGGCAGCGATATTAGGAGGCGTGCCTAGGGAACCTCGGATTCCGGGGAGCTGGACGTGAAACTCTGTGGTGGAATAGAAATCCTCAGGGCATGAGCTATACCTAAAACGTAATGGTATTAAGAATTCTGGTAAGTGGGATTCACAAACTTGTTCTGAAGACTGATGGTTTTTCACATGCATTTTGTGTTTTAGGTTCAGCCGTCTGTATATCTCCCCAGATACCTGAAACTGACCACCTGAGTACGTTTTCCCATTGCTGAGCTGTTTCCCTGATATCTGGCCATGCAACGGAGATCAAGAGGGATAAATACTGGACTTATTCTACTCCTTTCTCAAATCTTCCATGTTGGGATCAACAATATTCCACCTGTCACCCTAGCAACTTTGGCCCTCAACATCTGGTTCTTCTTGAACCCTCAGAAGCCACTGTATAGCTCCTGCCTTAGTGTGGAGAAGTGTTACCAGCAAAAAGACTGGCAGCGTTTACTGCTCTCTCCCCTTCACCATGCTGATGATTGGCATTTGTATTTCAATATGGCATCCATGCTCTGGAAAGGAATAAATCTAGAAAGAAGACTGGGAAGTAGATGGTTTGCCTATGTTATCACCGCATTTTCTGTACTTACTGGAGTGGTATACCTGCTCTTGCAATTTGCTGTTGCCGAATTTATGGATGAACCTGACTTCAAAAGGAGCTGTGCTGTAGGTTTCTCAGGTAAGGGAGACAAAATTTTGAGGTTGCATGCATTGATATTTGCATGTTCTTCATTCTCTTTTAGGAGTTTTGTTTGCTTTGAAAGTTCTTAACAACCATTATTGCCCTGGAGGCTTTGTCAACATTTTGGGCTTTCCTGTACCGAACAGATTTGCTTGTTGGGTCGAACTTGTGGCTATTCATTTATTCTCACCAGGGTAAGTGTTTTCTTTTGGGGAATACAGTTGAAAAACACTCACAAAGGGTCTCCTTCCCTCCTAGGACTTCCTTCGCTGGGCATCTGGCTGGGATTCTTGTTGGACTAATGTACACTCAAGGGCCTCTGAAGAAAATCATGGAAGCATGTGCAGGTACAGAATAAAACACCTTTGGCATGACAACAGCCATTAAAATGTTTATTTCTTTTACGTTTAGGCGGTTTTTCCTCCAGTGTTGGTTACCCAGGACGGCAATACTACTTTAATAGTTCAGGTAGGCACTGTATTTCATTTAATAAATTTTAATGTGTTCTAGAACCTTTTCCTTGTGCCTTTAGGCAGCTCTGGATATCAGGATTATTATCCGCATGGCAGGCCAGATCACTATGAAGAAGCACCCAGGAACTATGACACGTACACAGCAGGACTGAGTGAAGAAGAACAGCTCGAGAGAGCATTACAAGCCAGCCTCTGGGACCGAGGTAGGAGTCTTGCGCCCTTCAGTTATTTTAAACCTTTACTTTCCTCACTTCTTTCCTTAAGCAGAAGGAGTCTCTCCCCAAAGCCACCATATTGGGAATGTGCTTGGGTCAAACCTGAAGCCAGCATGTCTCTGAGTCTCACCCAGATACCATGGGGTAAGTACTGCCTGTTTACCACAGTGGCCTATTCAGGTCCCTAGAGCCCTTTAGTCAGCAGGTGATGAATCCTGCTAGGATTGAGTCTTTCTCTTCAAGGCAGAAGGTTTTCTTCTGGCCAGGGTGCGTCTAGAAATGATGTCTGGTAACTAGAGCCTGGAATAGGGGCCTCAGGACTCTGCTCGGTACCCTATCCTACTGTGGCTGAGCTGGTATCCAAGTCGCAAAACAAATTTGTCTTTACTCTTCCGTTTTCTCTCCTCAAGCACTGGGAAATAGTCTCTTCCAGAGCTGCGAGTTGCAGTGCCTGAGGTTGGGAGAGGGGTAACACAAGCACTGACTTGGCTGTCCCGGCTGATGTCTCACTGGAAGGCATGTCCCCCAGGTCCACTGGCTCTGAGCCCAGCACAGCACCAGAGCTTACCCAAGAATTGCAGTTCTTGTGACTCAGACTACCTTTCAAGTTTATTTAGGACCCCAGAGCACTTTTGCCCATGGTGTCAGGGCCTGATGGAACTCAGGTTCTGACCACTGGGATGGGCAATTCCCCTCTGGCCTAGGCGGGTCTAAATGCTCACTCCCTGGGTGCTGGCTAAGTTCTGCCCAGTTTTGCTTTCTGGCAGTGCTGAGTTCCAATGGGATGTCCACAATCACTGTGCTCTCCCTCCCCCAAGTACACAGATTCTCTGTCTATGCTACCAGGGGATGGATGAGGAGTGGCATTGGCAATTCAAGACTATCTTTCCTTCTCCCTTCAGTGCCTCTTTCAGTGTTGTGAAGTTAAAACCAGGTACTGTGATCACTCACATGATCTTTGGTTCTTATGAAGGTGATTTTTTCTGCAGATAGTTCTTCAGTTTGGTGTTCCTCTGGGAAGGATGATCTGTAAAGCTTTCTATTTGGCCGTTTTGCTCCACCTCCCTCCATCTCACCACATTTAATGTTGGTAGTGATAACAGACATTTCTATATGCTGCTGATATGAATGCAAATTGGTATAACCTTTCTGGAAAACACATTGGAAATGTATAATCAAGAGGCTTACCTTCAGTGATTCCTTGACTAGGAATCTAGCCTGAGGAAATAATAGAGAGATGGTCCAATATTTGTTTTTAAGTTACTGATTCCCTAATTAAATTTAGTAACAAAAACTTAAATACATTGAAATTTGCACAACAATGTGTGCAAGGGTTAAATCAGTTGTGGTTTCATTGTAAAATGGAAATATTAGGCATCTATTAAAAATAACATTTTTGAAAAATTTAGTGGCATGAAAATATGATTACAACATAATTGCTGAATGAAAAAACGTAAGGCACAAAATAGTATGTACCATATGGCCAGAAATTTATAAAATAAGCCAACTCAAACCAAATATTTTTCCTTAGGAAAAAAAAATGAAAACGGCCTTTGACAAATGTCTTCTTGATTCTTACACTTAGACAATTACAATGGTTTCAAAGGAAAATAAAATTCAAATTAATATAAATTTTTATAAAGCTGCTTCCTTTGCCATTGTTAGTTACTGTATAAGGCACTTCAAGAGTCTTTTTAGACCTGTTTCCTTGAAACTAGTTTCGTGTGCTGTTCAAAACATTCATTCAAAATAAAATTCTGTGGTCAAATAAGCTTGGGAAATATGTAATTAATTGGTTTCTTAATTGCAGAGCTAATTAGAATCATAAGTAGCATACCAGTGTCATTGTGGATATTCAAGGAGGTATGGTTTGCAGTATTTCCCAAATTTATTTGAATGTAGAGTTTGTGTGTTTGTGTGTGTGTGTTTCAGAGGGGAAAGGGAAGAGGAGGAGAGGGAGGGAGGATAGAAGAGAGAAACTAGAATTGTTTGGGCTGAACCCTCTGACAGGTTGGAGACATCCTGTTACTTTGCCTCTAAATCCTTCAATGTGTATCTTTTGAAAAATAAGGGCCATTGGCCAGGTGCAATGGCTCACGCCTGTAATCCCAGCACTTTGGGAGGCCGAGGCGGGTGGATCATGATGTCAGGAGATCGAGACCATCCTGGCTAACACAGTGAAACCCCGTGTCTACTAAGTAAATAAAAAAAAAAAAAAAATAAGGGCCATTGTGCTACTTATCTACAACATCATGGCCACATCAAAGAAAATTAGCAGGAATTCCCTAGTAACACCTACCATTTAGTCCAAATATGAAATTTTCTAATTTTCTCAAAGAGTATGTTTTATAGTCAGGTTTTCAAGGTTCTGATGTTGCATTTGATTATTTCTTTTTAATATAAAAACCATACCGTGCCCTTTTTATGATTTAATTTTTCAGGACACCAGTCTCATTGAATGGTAGGTGTCTTATTATTTCTTTGTGGTGTATTTAAATAGTTAGTTCTGTGTATTTCTGTATATATTGGCACTTACATTTGAGGACTTGATTAATTGGATTTGGGTTACACATTTTTAGCAAGAAAATGTCATAGGTAACACTGTGTTCTTCAGATTGCATCAGGTCAGGAGATACACTGTGTCAAGCCATACCACTAATACCTGGTTACTAGTTTCAGAAAGTGACTGACAAGTCTCTCTGTTGCAAAGGTACATTTTTCCCTTTGCTGTTTGCAAGTTCCACATGAAGTGATACTATGTCACCATATGAATATCCTGTTTCCTAAAAATTACTTGAAAACCTTTCAAGTAATGGTTTTTGTAGTCTTTGGTGATCTTTTTTTACAAGGCTAAATATTAGTCTTGTATTATGCACTTCTGTATAAAAACTGATCACCTATCAGTTATTTCTTTGGGTTCCTTGTTAATATTTTTATTTCTTTAAAATTTATAGTGAAATTTACTCCGTGTGGTGTACACTTATGTGAGCTTTGACAGAAGTATAGAGTGGTTTATCATAACAATCTAGATACAGCACAGTTGTATCACTCCAGAAAATTACCCATCACTCTCCCTTTGTAGTCAACCTACTCTGACCCTTAATCCTCAACAAGCACTGTTCTCTTCTCCATCTCCTTAACTTTGCTTTTTCCAGCATGTCATATAAATGAAATCACACAGTATTTAGCTTTGAGAGGTCGTACTTCTTTCCCTGAGCAAAGTTTATTTGTTATTCATCTCTTTCTATTAACTATATTGATAATTTTTTTTCTTTTATGGTTGAATTATACTCTAGTGTATAGATATACCAGAAGTTTTTTTTTGTTTTTTTGTTTTTTTGTTTTAATCCTTTCACCAGTTGAAGGATATTTGGGTTGATTCCAGGTTTGACATTTATGAATAAAGCTGCTATAAAAATTTACGTACCGGAATTTGTGTAAATATAAGTTTTCATGTCACCTAGGTAAGCACATAGGAGTAGGGTTTCTGGATTATATATGGTAAATTTATGTTTAACTTTATAAGAATCTGCCTGTTTTCCTAAGTGTTTGTACCAGTTTTCGTTCCTGCCGGCAGTATATGAGAGTTCCAGTTGCTCTCGGTTCTCCCAGCATTTGGTATTTTCAGTTGTTTTTATCTTAGCCATTCAAATAGGCGTGAGGTTGCAGTTTTCATTTATATTTCTCTAATGACTAATGATGTTTCTGTTTATCGACTACCTATATATCTTCTTTGCTGAAGTTTCTGTTCCATTATTTTGTCTACTTTTAATTGGATTGTTTGTTTTCTTATCTTTGAGTTTAGGGAATTCTTTATATATTCTGAATAAAAGCGCTTCATAAGATAGGTGATTTGCAAATATTTTCCCTGAGTCTGTGGCTTTTTCCCCCATTCTCTTAAAAGTATCTTTTGTGGCACAAAAGTTTATAATTTTGATGAAGCACAATTTATCAATGTGTCAAGCATTTAGTGTTGTATCTAAGAATCTTTTGATGTAACCCAAGACCATGATTTTCTGCTACATTTTCTTTTAGGAGTTCCATGGTCTTAAAATTTACATTTAGATATATAGCCCATTTTGAGTTAGTTTTTATATAAGATGTGAGGTATGAACCAAAGTTTGTTTTTTGCTTGTGGACTTCCAAATATTTCAGCACCATTTGTAAAAATGACTATCAGTTCTCCAATGAATTGCCTTTGTACTTTTTTCAAATAACAATTGAATATGTTTACATCAGTCTATTTCTGAAAATGTAAAAAACTTGAAGTCATATCAGATATCTTCTCAGACCATTGCAGAGTAAAACTAGAAATCAGTTCTAAAAGGAATCCACAAAACCATATAAATACATGGAAATTAAGCAAATCTGCTCCTTTATGATTTTTGGGTTAACAATGATATCAAGATGGAAATTAAATAATTCTTCAAGATAAATGATAATAGTGACACAAGATATCAAAACCTCTGGGATACAGCAAAAGCAGTGCTAAGAGGAAACTTTATAGGGCTAAATGCCTACATCAGAAAGTCTGAAAGATCACAAATTGACAATCTAATGTCACACGTCAAGGAAGTAGAGAAATGAGAACCAACTAAACCTAAAGCTAGAAGAAGAAAAAAAATAACAAAGATCAGAGCAGAATTAACAGAAATTGCAACAACAACAACAACAAAAAAGATCATGAAACAGAAAGTTGGCTCTTTGAAAAGATAAACAAAATCATAGACCGTTAGCTATCTTAACCATGAAAAGAAGAGAGAAGATTCAAATAAGCTGAATTAGAAATGAAAATGGAGACACTACAACCATCACCACAGAAATACAAAAGACCATTTGAGATTACTGTGAACACCTCTATGCATACAAACTAGAAAATCTAGAGGAAATGGATAAATCCCTGGAAATATACAACCCTCCTAGCTTTAATCAGCAAGAAATAGAAATCCTGAACAGACCAATAACAACCAGTGAGATTGAATCCATAATTTTTTAAATTGCCAACAAAAAAAACCCAGTGCCAGACAGATTCACAGCCAAATTCTACCAGACATTCAAAGAATTGGTACCAGTCCTACTGAAACTATTCCAAAAGACTGAGAAAGAGGGAATCGTCCCTAATTCATTCTATGAAGCCGGTATCACCATGACACCAAAGCCACAAAAGGACATAACAAAAGAATAAAAATACAGACAAATATCTCTGATGAACGTAGATGCAAAAACTCTCAACAAAATGCTAGCAAACTGAATCCAACAGCACATCCAAACAATAATTTACCATGAACAAATGAGTGTCATCCCAGGGTAGCAGGAATGGTTCAACATTCACAAGTCAATAAATGTGATTCATCACACAAACAGAATTAAAAACAAAAACCATATGATCATCTCAATTGATGCATAAAAAGCATTTGCTAAAGTCCAGCATCCATTTATGATAAAAAATGTCAACAAACTAGGAATCGAAGGAATATACCTCAACAAAATAAAAGCTATCTGTGACAGACTTACAGCCAATATCATACTGAATGGGAGAAAAGGTGAAAAGAATTCCCTCTAAGAACTGGAACAAGATAAGGATGCCCGCTTTCACCACTCTATTCAACACATTACTGGAAGTCCTAGCTAGAGCAGTCAGGCAAGAAAAAGAAAGGACGTTCAAATTAGAGAGAGTCAAAATGTCTCTGTTTGCTGATGATATGATTGTATGCTTGGAAAACCCAAAAGACGACTCCAAAAGACTTCCTAGATTTTATAAATGAATTCAGTAAAGTCTTAGGTTATAAAACTAATGTATACAAATCAGTAGCACTGCTACACACCAACAGCCACTAAGCTGAGAATCAAATCCAAAACTCAACCCCTTTTATGATAGCTGCAAACAAACAAAACAAAAAACAAAACAAAACAAAACAAACTGGGGATAAACTTAACAAAGGAGGTCTCTACAAGGAAAACTATAAAATACTACTCAAATAAATCATAGATGATACAAACAAACAAATGTATGTCCCATGTTCAGGTATTGGAAGAATCAATATCATGAAAATGACCATAATGCCTAAAGCAATCTGCATATTCAATGCAATTCCTATCAAGATACTAACACTGTTTTTCACAGAAATGTAAAAAATAACCCAAAAATTCATATGGAACCAAAAAAGAGCCTGAATGCCAAAGCAGTCCGAAGCAAAAAGAACAATCCAGAGGCATCACATTACCTGACTTCAAATTACACTACAAGGATGTAGTAACTAAAACAGCATGGTACTGCTGTAAAAGTCGATACAAAGACCAATGGAACAGAATAGAGAACCCAGAAATAAAGCCAAATACTTAAAACCAGCTGATCTTCAACAAAACTTAAACATTAATTGAGGAATGGACACCCTATTCAATAAATGGTGCTGGGAAAACAGCCACATGCAGAATATGAAACTATCCCTATCTCTCACCATATAAAAAATTAAAATCAATTAGAGACTTAAATCTTAAGACCTGAAACCATAAGAATTCTAGAAGAAAACCTAGGAAAAACTTCCCTGGACATTGGCCTAGGCAAAGAATTTATGACTAAGACCCCAAAAGCAAATGCAACAAAAACAAAAATAAATAAATGGGAGCCAGTTAAATTAAGTTTCTGCATGGCAAAAGAAATAATTATCAGAGTAAAATACAACCCACAGAATGGGAGGAAATATTTGCAAATTATGTATCTGACAAAGGACTAATATCCAGAATCTACAATGAATTCGAACAAATCAACAAGAAAAAAAAATAAACCTGTCAAAAACTGGGCAAATGACATGAATAGACATTCCTCAAAATAATACATACAAATGACCAAGAAACGTATGAAAAAAATGCTTAACATCACTAATCATCAGGGAAATGCAAATTCAAACCACAATATGAGATACTACCTTACCCCAACTGGAGTGGCCATTACTAAAAAGTCAAAAAGCAATAGATGTTAGTGTGAATGTGGGGAAAAGGGAATGCTTATACACTGATGGTAGGAATGTAAATTAGTTACCTCTATGGAAAACAGTACAGAGATTCTTCAAAGAACTAAATGTAGATCTTCCATTTGATTCAGCATTCCCACCACTGATTATCTACTCAAAGGAAAAGTCATTATATCAAAAGAAGTCATTATGCACACCTGCATGCATATGTTTATTGCAGCATAGTTAACAGTTGCAAAGATACGGAAACAAGTGTCCATCAACCAATGAGTAAAGAAAATGTGATATATATACACCATGGAATGCTACTCAGCCATAAAAAAGAATGAAATAATGTCTTTTGCAGCAACTTAGATGGGGCTGCTGGAGGCCAATATTCTAAGTATTAATAACTCAGGAATAGAAAACCAAATACCATATGTTCTCACTTATAAGTGGGAGCTAAACTATGAGTATGCAAAGACATACAGAGTGGTTTAACAGACTTTTGAGACTCAGAAGGGGAAAGGGTGAGAAAGGGGTGAGAGATTAAAAAGCCTACATATTGGATACAATGTACACTACTTGGGTGATGAGTGCACTAAAATCTCAGACTTCACCACTATACAATTCATCCATGTAACTAAAAATTACTTGTACCCCTAAAGCTACTGAAATAAAAAAAATTGAAAATCTATTTCTGGACTTTCTGTATTTTTTTCATTGATC